CAGTGAACAGGAGATACATGGGACTGGTGGGTGAGGGGCATGAATAATGGTGACTGAAGGGCAAATTGGGAGTAAATGAGAGCAAGGAGAGGCAAAGGGCAATGGAATGGAGGTGAATGAACACCAGAGTGGAGTGGATGTGGGCCAAAGTGAGGGAATGACTATGCATGCATTCAATTATGAATGAATTTGAGATTATGATGAGATTAAGTAAATGATGGGAAATGAGGCACAGTCTCAGCGGAAAAAAGGTGAAAGTGGGAGCAGACTCTGAATGAATGGGGCAACTGAAGGGGGTGAATGTGAGTGGAGTTTATGTGAGTACTGAGGATTAGAGTGTGAATGAATGGTGGTTTTATGAGGCACAAGATGAATGAAGAGAGGGGAATTTAGGGAGACAGTAGGAGTGAATGGGGGTAATGTGGGATGGAAAGGGAAGAATGGGGTGCGGGAGGGACAGAATAAAAGAGTGGAGATGGATACATGGTAGAATGTGAAGCAGGCCGAGTTTGAGTGTGGGTGCTACGAGGGAGAAGGATGACTAGAGATGACTGGGATTACATGGGCGTTATACAGGGTAGTAGCCCAGGAACGTGGGTGCACAGGGATCCCAGTGGGAATCGGCAAATGTGAATGAGCTGAAGAGTGCACATGAATGGAGGTGATGTTGGGCAGAGTGAGAGGGAATGAAAGTGAAGAGCAGAGGATGGGTGAACGTGGGTATTGTGAGGCAGAGAGTGGATGAAGGCTTCATGGCCTCGGGTGAGTAAAGCGAGGAAACATGGGGAGCCCGATGTGAGCAAAAGTAACGAATTTGAGGCACAGCGTGACAGAATGCGGGTACTGGGAGGCAGAATGGCAGCCATGAATCAGGAGCAGAATATGAGCAAGAAGAGGGTGATAGGGGTTACAGTGGGAATAGATTTAAAGGAATGAGGCAGTGAGAGGCAGAGTAAGAGTAAATGGAAACAATGAAGAGAAAACTGAGAAAGAACAGTGACTGGAGTGCAGTGGTGCGATCTTGGCTCACTTAGCGTAGGCTAAGTGTATGTGGGTAACTTCAGCTAGTGTTTGGGAGTAATAGGGACAGAGCTCCAGGAAATGGGGGTGTTCCTGGGACAGCATCTGAGAGAATAGAGGTGAAGGAGGGGCAGAGGGGGAGTGAAGGGGGGAAATAATGAGGCCCCGGGTCAATGAAAGAAGCTGAAGGCTGGGCCACGTGCGAGTAAGCCAGAGTCATTTGATGCAGGGGCGGGAAATAGAGGCAAAGATAGGAAATGAGTCTGAGTGAGAGTGAGTGGGGTGAAGAAGGAATATGACATGAAAGAATTTGGGTAATGCTAAGTAGACTGTGAGGAATTGCGATAATATGAGGCCCAGTATGGGTGAATATAAGTGGCTGAAAGGCAGTGTAAGTGAATGGAGGAACAAAAGGCAGAATGAGAATGAAGTTGAAAAAGCAGTCAAGCATAAGAATGTATATGTAATATGCCATTTGTAATATGAAATGTGGGGCACATTCCAGTAAATTAGGATGGAACAGCACTTTAAGTGCAGAGAGGTGAACAAGGTACCAAGGATGAGTGCTATGGTTTGAATGTGTGCCTTCCAAAATTCAGATGTCAGAAACTTAATCCCCAATGCAACAGTGTTGGGAGGTGGGGCCTTTAATCCCCAATGCAACAGTGTTGGGCGATGTTGAGGCTTCTGTGTTGCGCGTTCCAGAATCTACCACTTAGACCTTTGCTCATAGAGCCCAGAGTTCCAGAATGCCCCTAATTCCGAACACCACAGGGTGAGTCTGGAGCAAGTCACCTGGGAGGGCTTACAGGTGCCATAATGAAGGCCTGGGGCACTGTGGTAGTGACCTTGGCCACGCTGATGGTTGTCACTGTGGATGCCAAGATCTATGAACGCTGCGAGCTGGCGGCAAGACTGGAGAGAGCAGGGCTGAACGGCTACAAGGGCTACGGCGTTGGAGACTGTGAGAATCCAGTTGCCCCAAATCCCATCCAACCTACTCCCTGCCTCCCTTCTCCCTGCCCCAGGGCTGTGCATGGCTCATTATGAGAGTGGCTTTGACACCGCCTTCGTGGACCACAATCCTGATGGCAGCAGTGAATATGGCATTTTCCAACTGAATTCTGCCTGGTGGTGTGACAATGGCATTACACCCACCAAGAACCTCTGCCACATGGATTGTCATGGTAAGTCAGCACTGGGGGACCCACTGAAGCCCCCAGACCACCATGTCCCTCTCTTCCCCCTCAGACCTGCTCAATCGCCATATTCTGGATGACATCAGGTGTGCCAAGCAGATTGTGTCCTCACAGAATGGGCTTTCTGCCTGGTAAGTTCATGGGGATGGCCCAGGCCATGGGCCTTCATCCTCTCTCCTTTCCTTCATTTCCCAGGACTTCTTGGAGGCTACACTGTTCTGGCCATGATTTATCTGAATGGCTCAAGGGGTGTGATATGCATGTGAAAATTGATCCAAAAATTCATCCATGACTCAGATTCGAAGAGACAGATTTTATCTTCCTTTCATTTCTTTCTCTTGTGCATTTAATAAAGGATGGTATCTATAAACAATGCAAAAGATGCTCTGATGTCTGACTCTCTTCATTTATT